TTTGTGAAAGAAAACTCTGATGAAACTGGTGACATAAATACTGAGTAAAAAACAGAAGACCAATCAAGGCATTTGAGGCTTGAACAGGCATTACAAATCATCAAGTTGAATATATAAGTATGGCCACTTAGTTATTAGTGGTGAAGACTACGGTATTTGTTAGAAGAAATAAAGTAGATGATGAATTCTATAGAATATTCTGGAGAAAGTGGAGGTCTTAGCTACATGACATCGTGTGGCTCACTTTGGGAACCATGTTTCAGTTTGTTTAGGTCTAGAAATTCCTTGGTGGTTTCTGTGTTCAGTTTTGCTTTAATAATCCCTAAAGATATTTTTTAAAATACAAATTTTTTAGCTTTCCTGTATTGTACAGCACCAACGCTTGCCTGAGTGTAGTGAGATTCACAGAGTTTGGAAATTTCCTGTAGCATGAGGAGGCTGCGGGGCAGCCTTCTGTCATCTATGTGTACCCAGCAGTGTGCTGTCCTCACACAACTCACGGATAAGCAGAAAGCATCTCTATTACATGAAAAATTTAGCTAAATATACAAATATCCATGCACACACATCATGAGAGATGGAAATAGGCTATCAAAAGAGTCAGACATATTGACCGTCTTCACTGTTAGCTGTAGGATTGCTGCCCAACCCCCTGACACACCCACACAAACTCACATACACACAAATGAAAAGCACAGTGGAAAGCAGAATAGCAGTCTTTCCAAACAGATTGAAAAACAAATGATGTCTAAAGTTCAATCCTGACACTGTGCTGATTGCTTGGACACAGTTCCGTCAAAACATTTGTCCAAGTCATAGTTGTACCTTTTAGAAATTAGCCACAAACAACATCCTCCCCAACCCTTCCTGCTAGGCTAGAGTCCCAGAAGAAATGAGGGATACACTTGACCTGAAGTAAGCAAAGCAGAACCCAGTCTCTGAGGCGAGGAGGCCCACCTGGTAGGGAGCTCAAATGCGCCATTGTCCTGCTTGTCTTTATAAAGGGAGCTGACACGTTTCTCCCAGCATAAAGTTGGGAGTGACACCAGAGCCTTCTGCAAGATGCTTCTGATTCTGCTGTCAGTGGCCCTGCTGGCCTTCAGCTCAGCTCAGGACTTAGATGAAGGTAAGCCGAATTGGGGGAAGATATTGTGACTCACTTTTCCCATCATCCTGTACTTCTTTTCTAGATGTCAGCCAAGAAGACGTTCCCTTGGTAATATCAGGTAAATCCCAATAAATTCTCAGTAAACTCTGTGAGCTCAGCTCTTCTTGTTTCAACTCACACAGATGGAGGAGACTCTGAGCAGTTCATAGATGAGGAGCGTCAGGGACCACCTTTGGGAGGACAGCAATCTCAACCCTCTGCTGGTGATGGGAACCAGAATGATGGCCCTCAGCAGGGACCACCCCAACAAGGAGGCCAGCAGCAACAAGGTCCACCACCTCCTCAGGGAAAGCCACAAGGACCACCCCAACAGGGAGGCCATCCCCCTCCTCCTCAAGGAAGGCCACAAGGACCACCCCAACAGGGAGGCCATCCCCGTCCTCCTCGAGGAAGGCCACAAGGACCACCCCAACAGGGAGGCCATCAGCAAGGTCCTCCCCCACCTCCTCCTGGAAAGCCCCAGGGACCACCTCCCCAAGGGGGCCGCCCACAAGGACCTCCACAGGGGCAGTCTCCTCAGTAATCTAGGATTCAATGATAGGTATGATTCCAGTTTATTATCCATCAAAGGCTGTCTTGCCTATAATCTTCCTTGTCTTTTTCAGGAAGTGAATAAGAAGATGACAGTGTTTCAAATGCCTTGAAACATAATGTGATCATGCTCTAACTTCAATATACCAATAAAATAATCAGCTTGCAATTTCTGATTATAGCATCTCCTTCTGAGTGTTTGGGACTCTGGAATCTGAGACCCATGTTCACATTGTAAGAACATCCAGGACCCCTTCTCCTTGATGTTTCCAGCAAGCTTCTTTCCTCCTTATCCTTATTAAGTCATCTGCCTGGGGAAGGAGTTCCACTGTTTCTTTCCTTCTCTGTCTTCTTAGCTCGAATTTAAATTGCACAATTATTTTCAGGTCATTTCCTGATAGTCTAGTCAGCTTATGAATGTAAGCAAAACAGGACCAATGAAAGAAAGTCCCAGAAGCTGAGAGAAACTTTAACAAGTTTGAGAGTAACTTATTTTGTTTTCTAGGAAAGTGAGTATGGTTCTATGCCTGTATTCCCCAGAAGCCACTAGACCTATTTTCCCCTATTTTATCACTGATCAGTTCTGTCCCTGCCTATGATTCTTACCATTCTTAAGAAAACCTGAATGGATTTCATCAAGGCGGCAGCATAATTTGAAGGGCAATTGCGTGTGAAAATTGATGTGACTTGATTTACACAATAGTCAGAAAACATTTTAGAAATTGATGACTTTATAATGCAACCAGGAGTATTGAAAAAAAAGTAAGCAATGAGCTCAAATAATTAAAAAAGAGAGACAAAATACACTTGGGAGAACAGAAATAAGAATTAATGAAAATTTAAAAGATTAAATGAATGAGAAGAAATGATTCATAAATTTTGAACTAACAGTAATAACTTCTTGAAAATCCAATAAAATTGGCAAAAGATTGTGAAAATTCTGGAAGAATAAGGGAAACAGATAATCTTCAGAGTAATCAGGTAAAGCTTAAACAAGTGTTTTAAAAGATGAGTTTTTCCTACATTCTGAAAAGCAAACATGAAAAACTGAACACAGTTTTTACAGATATACAATATGGAGTGACTTATATACAAAATGACCTTAAAAATATATTAAACTCATTATAGTAGTTAATATCTAAGTAAAATATGATGAAATTTAATAGAGAATTCACTCCTCCCAAAAGCACCTTCATGGAAGATTCCTCATTAACAGGCAGTCCTTTAGTATGCTGATTTATACAAAATGCTGAAAAGAAGAGAAATACCCCAAGTTCTTGAAAAAAAATTTTTTGATATGACTACTCTAACAGTAATAACTATAAATCTCACTTTAAATAATTTAAAACAAATTAAAGTGATATATGAGTTAAATGACCAAGCAGACTTGATTCCAGGAATGTTAAGGAATGTTCATTATTTGTTTTGGATAATGAAGTCAGCAGAGGAAAAAAAAATATGACCATCTCAAAAGATGCCAACGTTGTCTTTGATAATATTTAATATATTTTTTAAAAAACAATTCTTGTAAAATACTTTTTTGATTAGCCTTCTGACCATGATTAAAATGGTGTACCTCAAAGTAGCTGCTAACCTTATGTGTATCTGCAACACCCTGAAAAATTATCTAATAAAAAGGCACAAAGAAAAAGCTTGTCAATGTTGTGGATAATTAGAAAGTGAATAATTTTATTTAATATTAGATAAACAAGCACATAACAGAGATACATATATTCAAATGGAAGGAGTAAAATTACCACCACATGCAGATCTGTTTTTCTGTCCAGAAAATAACAAGAGATTCTACTCAGGTAAAAAAGGAAAGGAAGGAAAACCATTGTAATTAAAATAAAATTTAATACAATAGCCGTTTATTAATTCAACTTCTAAAGAATCTTTGTGATTACACAATGACCAGCTAGTAAATATAATAAGAAAATGATTATTCACAAAGGAACCAAAAGGCCTAGTCTTCGAATTTTTAATGCCATTGTGATAGCAAGCATCTGATTATTTTACTCTAAGTTATTTCCACTTCTGATTTTAAGAACAGCTTCTTTCCCAGGGATGGGTTCCCCCTAGTGATGTATTCTCTTCACCACAAGAGTTTGCAGCTCTGGCTTTCTTTCTGCTCATCTGTAAAGATAACTACAGCTCCTCTATAAACCATCTCACCATTATTACCGAAATCAGACAAATTCTGGAGATAGTCAAAGCTGTGAGGATTCGAAGATCTCTTTCACATCTTGACCCAGTCAATTCCGTTCACCAGTGTTATGAATCCATTCCCCAAAATTCCAATTAGGAATTATATATTTATTATTATAATGAGGATACTATACAAGGCATTTAGCATGGCTGCAAAGAGAGAGCTCCAATGTCTAAATGCAACGCTGACAATTTCTTCATCTATCACATGTACCTGTTATACATACTTATTAATTGGATGTGCAGTTAATTTCTTCCTTTAAAAAAAAAACTATAGGCTCAATATGAAAGTAGAAAGCACTAAGGTGTACTAATGAATGGGCACATAGCTTTTTTCACAAAAAGATTATTTTGCCCCAGACAGCTATCTGCATTCTGATCCAGATACTGTATGTTCTTAACATAAAGTGAAATTTCTCATACTTCATGATGAAAGAAAAAACTGAATTCTCATTGTTAATAAACAAATAAAGACAATTCTCTGCATCATTGTGCATGTTTGCTTTATCTAATCTCTT